TAAGCAAGTTTTGGAAGGTTAATTGTAAAGGAAATTCTGTGTGTAAACATATTGGCTAAGGTTAAAGGGGCATCATCCAGTTTTTCTGTAAATTGAGCATTAAAATAAAAGCACAATGGGTTTTTCTTAAAGCACTAACCTGCTCTTTAACAAAAATTATAAAGGGTTAAAAAGAGTCTGTAAAAATCTTACCTTATGCTCAGACATTAAAATTAGGTAAATATGTATACAAGGTTTTATTAAAAATTAAATTTAAAATTAATAGCACACTAATATAAAAGTATAATTTGGCTTATTTAGTATCAAATCATGCAGAAAGCATTGTCAAATATAAAATGGTGTTTAGCTTTCTTTGGGCTATATTTATATGAATACATTATTGTATGTGTCCCAAAGTTATAGGAAACACCTATAATTCCCATATATCTTAGTGTGTATTATCAGTAATAATTATAATTGTTATGTTAAAATTATTGTGTGCCACAGGGGTAACAGATATCCTTGTCAATTGTGTCTTCAACTATGGCTACCTTAAAACTTTTTGTTATCCATAAGCAATTGTTGCCTTGTTTTGGTCTTCTTCAAAAGGTGGTTTTATAATCAGCTATAAAGCTCTAACAGGTACTCTTAAATGCAGGTTTCTGATAACTTTGGAGATTGTAACATCAAAATAGAGGAAAAATGTTCAGGACTTTTAAAGAGCTAAAATGTTAATTAATATCAAACAGGACAGGAATTAGCTGCATAAATTAAATTAATAGGAAGCTAATCTTTTTAACATTTTGCTTAAAGTATTGTAATCCTTCGTTTTGCTTTTCAAAGTGAAAGACATTTTTCTTTTGAGCTATTAACAGCTTTTAACAATTTAGTTTACTCCCATAAACAAAATTTGGAGCATACTTGTTTCGGTCTACCTGATTTTCTCCAAAATTTGGAAACTATCTGTGAGTATTCTTAAGTTATGGCAATATAGTTATTTGCATAAGTGCAATAAGAATCTGTTTTTGTTTTGTAACAGGACACAATTGGAAAAACTGGTTATTTTACCAAGGCTTTGACTGGAATGGTGTGCTTTCCTTTAAGGAATCAAACTTAACTTATGAAGCCAATAAAGCCCTTGGAAAACTAACCTCATATTTTGTCTACAGAGTCCCTGTACAGGGTTTCTGATCCATGGTAAGTAAAGAATGTCACTTTCTAGCAGGCCACAGATCAACAACTCTTTACTCCTGTCTTATAGACTCCCAAAAGCCAGGCTGCCGAGGCCACCAAAGTGGCTATTGACGTAGGCTTCCGCCATATTGATTCAGCATACTTATACCAAAATGAGGAGGAGGTTGGACAGGCCATTTGGGAGAAGATCGCTGATGGTACCGTCAAGAGAGAGGAAATATTCTACACCATCAAGGTGAAAGTTCTGTGTGTACAGTAGCCAGAGGCTAATCCATTTTTGTTTCTTTTGGTCACTGCAGCTTTGGGCTACTTTCTTTCGGGCAGAATTGGTTCACCCGGCCCTAGAAAGGTCACTGAAGAAACTTGGACCGGACTATGTAGATCTCTTCATTATTCATGTACCATTTGCTATGAAGGTCAGCTTTTGTTTTTCCTTGTTATGCCCAAGACTGTTTCATCATGGTTATAAGCATCTGAATTATCTAATTCTAGCTTGGTTTCCAGGGTTCTTCCTGAGAGAGGCAGATTTGAGTGAGGTGCATAGGATTGCCAAAACTTTCGTGAGTATCTTTCACAATTGAGTGACTCTACCTGTCCTTCTTTATCTTCTTTTCTATTTTCCAGCCTGGGAAAGAATTACTGCCAAAGGATGCCAGTGGAGAGATTATTTTAGAAACTGTGGAGCTTTGTGACACTTGGGAGGTATGTTCTGCTGCAGACACCAGGCAGCACTGAAAGGTCTATCACCCATATCCTTCCTCCCCAGGCCCTGGAGAAGTGCAAAGAAGCAGGTTTAACCAGGTCCATTGGGGTGTCCAATTTCAATCACAAGCTGCTGGAACTCATCCTCAACAAGCCAGGGCTCAAGTACAAGCCCACCTGCAACCAGGTGAGCCCTTAGCCCACCGGGACCTTCTCTGATTGTGACACCTTTTGGTCTTGAAAAATTACAGGTGGAATGTCACCCTTACCTCAACCAGAGCAAACTCCTGGAGTTCTGCAAGTCCAAGGACATTGTTCTAGTTGCCTACAGTGCCCTGGGATCCCAAAGAGACCCACAGTGGTAATAAGAATGTCAAAGAGTTAACCTATGGCCTTCACATCTGTGTCTGTTCCCTCCCCAACAGGGTGGATCCCGACTGCCCACATCTCTTGGAGGAGCCGATCTTGAAATCCATTGCCAAGAAACACAGTGGAAGCCCAGGCCAGGTCGCCCTGCGCTACCAGCTGCAGCGGGGAGTGGTGGTGCTGGCCAAGAGCTTCTCTCAGGAGAGAATCAAAGAGAACTTCCAGGTAAAGGTTGAGCAGAGTCGCTCCAGAGTGAGAGGGGTTAATGTGAGTGTTTTCTTCCTTTCAGATTTTTGACTTTGAGTTGACTCCAGAGGACATGAAAGCCATTGATGGCCTCAACAGAAATCTCCGATATGACAAGTTACAATTGTAAGTGATGCTTGTAGATTCTCTCACAGGCTTAAAATTCTCTTTTTTGTTGTGTCTCTGCCAGGCTTTGGTATCAGGATGATGCTGGCCTCTGTCTTCTGCATCAATCACGCTGGGAGCTGCAGATGGGAGCTGTTCATATTCAGCCATCTTGGAATGGACTCCCAGTGAGGGAATAGTTTCTAGCAGCCAAAAGATTACATCCTGCTGAAGGTTCAGAAAATTGTTAGCATTTTGTAACAAAATGCATTTTCTTTTTCCTTTGAACCCTTGTCAGGATTACAACATCATCAGGACTGCATTTTCATCAGGAATGAATATTCCTTCTACAATGCAAAGAAAAAAAACCCAAAATATTTGCTGATGGAAAGGTAAAAGGAGAAATTTTCTTTGGTTTTAATGTATCTGATGTTTTTCTATCTTTGTCATCTGCAGGTGGAATGTCATCCTTACCTCAACCAGAGCAAACTGCTGGATTTCTGCAAGTCAAAAGACATTGTTCTGGTTGCCCACAGTGCTCTGGGAACCCAACGACATGAACTATGGTAATAAGAGCATCAGGAAGTTTACCTAAAATCAGGGCTTCAGCATTTCTGGGTTTCCTTCCAGGGTGGACCAGAACTCACCAGTTCTTTTGGAGGACCCAGTTATTTGTGTCATGGCAAAAATGCACAAGTGATCCCCAGCCCTGATTGCTCTGTGCTACCAGCTGCAGCGTGGGGCTGTGGTCCTGGTCAAGAGCTCCAATGAACAGCAGATCAGAGAGAACATGCAGGTGAGGCGTTGGGTGGGCATTAGGACTCCTGCATGGTGTCCTTCACACATGTGCTTCCTGTAAGGTGAGAACAGGATACTGTTGGACTAAGTCCATTTCCTGGTTATTTCCTATGCACAAATGCTTTCTGTACATCCTAAAGGTTTTCTACTCTACCACAGAAGAGGCAGCATGGGTGGAGAGAATTAGGATGGAACCAAAACCAGAGATTTGGGTTTCAACATTAAGTTGGCAATTTATTATGCATTCCTGTGCTAGCGACATCTGCTTTTCTTGATTTTCTGAAATGAGGAGTTGGATTAGGTGTTCTCTAGTCTCCAAATCATTGCTGATTTTTTTCATTTCCTTCTTTACTCAGTATGAATTTCATATATTCTCTTAGAGTTTTCTTTATAGTAGTACCTGTTAAAGTCTTTGGGTATTTTTATTAGTTTGCTTGTCTCTTTCTATGTGTAGAACACCATAATTATACTAATATGTTTGCCCCAGAAAAAGCATTTCCTGATCAACTGTTCTACTTGCTCACCTCATGACCCCTGAATACTGTCTATTTGCAGCTGTGTTTGCTTGTCGTTATAAAAAATGTTTTCTGACTGATCTTTGAGACACATAGATGTTATGCTCAGAGTCCTACCCTTTGAATAAATTTCTCTTGCTTAAGTCTAGGTTGGTTTCTTGAATGGGATTGTTCCGTGTTTTAAGGGTTGCTCAGTCTAAGGCTGGATCAAGTTCCCGGGGAAGTGGGGAAACAAGAGCCTGACCAAGTGTGGTCAAGTCCAGGTGGCAGGTATTGTGTCTACACTTTCTTTTCCATTTTAAAACAAGTGATTTCCTTTTTCTGTCTCAAGCAATTTTCTAGAAATATTTTAGATTGATGAGTGCACATCTTTCTTTTGAGAAGTGGTGCAGAATAGAAGAGGGGTGGGATGGAGAAGAGGCAGAGCTCAGGTGGAAGAGGTCCCAGGCCAGGTGCACCTGGAAGCCGATGAGGATAGAAATGCCTCCCCTAATGCCATCCTTGCCTTTGCCCCTTGCAAAGTCCTTGGATTCCCAGGTAGAAGCTGCTGTCCTGGGAAAGGTGAATGTGAGTATCGCCTGCCTTTCAGGTTTTTGACTTTGAGTTGACTCCAGAGGACATGAAAGCCATTGACAGCCTCAACGGAAATCTCCGACATGCTAAGTTACAATTTTAAGTGATGCAGATTCTTTCACAGACCATTTTCTGCAGGATGCACAAAAACAGAGGGACACATCTTTCCTACATCAGGAAGACAGGCCTGAATTCAGGCATGGGGTGAAACAGGAGATTCACTGTAGCCCTCAGACCATAGGTTTCCTCCACGGCTCAATTTCTGACCCAACAGGAATGTTGGTCTGTAAGTAACACTGCCTATGTCTGCACCATTGTGAATCACTTTTTTTGATGCCCTCACTACCTGTGCCTGGGTCCTACGCTTTGGACGCTCTTACCCATTAGACTAGAAGGCACAGGGCTGTCTTAATTTATGCTAAAAAAAGAAAAATTAATATGATAACAAATATGTAATAATGACTCAAACCTGGTCCCTCTTTGTGTCTCCACCGAGGCAACGTAAGACATAATTTTAATATTTTTATGGAGATGGGCCCAGGTAGGTAAATGTGCGTAGGTCCTAGGGAAGTCACAGTGGGCCCTGCTTCCATGTCCTCCCGTAAGAGTCCAGTGGCATTTCTCCTTAATGTGGCATTACCTTTTCAGGACACCATTTATATCTCCCAAATTTATGTCTTCCTTGGCTTTCTTCGCCTGTCACAACTCTCATTTTCTCAGCTCTATAAATCTCACCAACCTGAATGATAAATGAATTATGAAATTAATAGACCCTCAGTGCTAGTGACTGAGGTGTCCCCTATGGCCTCTACCAAGATAAGATCCTCTGGAGTTTCTCTGGATCCTCAGGGCAAGACTCTTACTCCAGTGTCATCTTTGTCCATCTGAAGCCCATCTCTGGGGAACCCAACATCCCTTAACTTTGGTTTGTTCACAAACATGACGTTCCATTGGATTAACTGTGGCAGGATCTCAGGATTGAGGAGAAAGAAGAGGAATCAAACACAAAGAAGTTTGGAGGGGAGTGTAGAAATAGGGAAAAAATGAAATTTTTTATGTGTGTTTGCACCCGACAGAGATTTTATATGCAAAAATCAAAAAAAGAAAAGCCTCTATGTCGTTTTATGCTTCACTTAAAAAAAAACCTGGATTGTTGTAGAGCATATTAACTTAAAATTCTATTTATAATCCCTTGATTCATTATATTACTTATACATTACATATATAATATCATAATTAGCATGGCTTGGAAATATATGCTCATTTTGCTGCTTAGCAATGTAATAGCATCATATTTTCCACTTCTACACTCCAAACTGGTAGAATAATTACCAAAAACTAAAATAAAATAAAAATATGACTATTTCAGAAATAGGGAAAAAATTTTAATTATGAGAATAGAGATTCAGTCCCCCCCAAAAATATGTGAACAGTCTCTCTTCTTTTTGTGAAACCATACCAGGATTCTGAGAGAAGACATTTTTGAACGAACAAAAATGTGGGAAGTGACTTTTACATACTGAAAGGCTTTAAGTAGAAATCTGTGGCCTCCCTCATGAGAGTGTTTAGACTTGTCTTACTCATCTCTGTGACCCTATTCAATATCACAGCTCCTGGCACACTAACTACTGAAAAGGTACTCATTATTCACATTCAGTTGGAAAGGACAAATTATAAAAATGAAAAAAAAGAACACGGGAAAAGGAAAACAAATAATACTACTATTACTGAATAA